CCGGCTCCGCCCGGCCCGGCCCACCTCGCCCCCACCTCGGCGCCCACCCATTGTCCCCTCGCGCAGTCACCGAGCGCAGATCCCGCGCTCTCGATTGGAACGCCTCCCCATCACTCAGCCACACTCAGGGGCTGGACGCCTCACTCCCGTTTCCGAGCCATAAAAGGTCTAGGACCGCTTCCCCCGAGCCAGCAGGTAAAGCCGCGGCGGCGGGAGGGAGGCCGGGAGGGGCCGCGCGCCCCGGTCGGCCCAGCCGGGGAAGGGGAGCGGCGGGCGGGGCGGGGGGCAGCGCACCACACACAACCCTCCCTTGCCGTGCGACCGCGCCCTGCCCCCGCCCCGGGGCCCCCGCCCCGCAAGTCCTGATCACAATGCCGGAGCCGCCGAGCCACCCTTGTCATCCTGCCCGGGGACGGCCCTGGGGCAGTTACTACCGCGAAGCACGGAGGGTGGGGCGGGCCGGGCCTCGGGGAGGGGTGGGGGGATGTGAAAGGTCCCGGATGTTGCTGAACGGGAGCCCCTTCCAGAGGGAGTGACTGGGGCAAGCGCAGACGGGCTGAGCGAAAGCTAAGGTGGGGGTAGGGAGAGAACGCCTTCCCGCCGGCTGAGAGGAAGAGTGGGCCGGCAGAGGCTGCAGGGGAGAGGGAGAGAGAGGGCGTTGGGGACCCAAAGGGAAGGCGAGGAGTGGGGGATTTGCGTTGGGGAGGAAAAGGAAAAAAGCAGCCTCCTGCCCTAGGTGCACTCGGGACAAGCGTAGAGGAGCTGGAAGCCGAGCGGGGTGGGAGGAGTGGCGGCTGCGGGCGAGGACGCGCGCGCCTCCGCTCGCCCTCCAGCGCGGGCGGGCAGGACGAGCGCCGGGGAGCGGCGGTTACGCGGGGCCCCGATCGCTGTGGGCACCAATCAACGGTTGCCATAGCAGCGTTTGACGTCATCGTGCGTGTGGTGCCCCTGCTGCCGGGGCTGGTGATTGGAGGAAACCCCGTGTCTGCGGAGCGGCTGTAGCCTGTGAGCAGCGAGATCCAGGGACAGAGTCTCAGCCTCGCCGCTGCTGCCGCCGCCGCCGCCCAGAGACTGCTGAGCCCGTCCGTCCGCCGCCACCACCCACTCCGGACACAGGTGAGGAACCCGGCCGCCGCCGCGCCTCGCTTCCTGTCCCAGGCCAGCCTTCCGAACGCGTGGGAGCCGTCCTCGCTCCGTCCCCTCATCCCCACTCGCCCCGCGGTGGCGGCGCCGGGCTGAGGCGGAGTCTCCTCAGCGGACACGGGCGGCGGCTCCTCTTCCGCTGGGCTCGGGAGGGCGGCTAGCGGCCGCCTCCGGCTCCTTGCTTCCGCATCGACGCCCCGGCGCCGATCGGTGCTCGCTCCCCCGTCCTGCCCCCGGGGGTGGGTAGGGCGCCCACACGCGAGATCCCTGGGGATCTCCCTGTCGCCGGCTCCCGAAGGTGGACGAGGCATGGCCGGGGCGCCGCCGGCCGCGATCCATCCCCACCCTTGTCTCTGCGGGCTTCCACCCCCTCCCTCGCCGCCCTTCTCGCTTCCGCCCGAGATAATGACTCGGCGGCGGCGGCGGCGGGCATCGCAGTGGCGCAGGTGAGGCCGCCCCCTCCCCTCTCCCTCGGCCGAATTTTAAATACTCCTTTTTTCCCCCCTGCAGAACATCCAGTCATGGATAAAAATGAGCTGGTTCAGAAGGCCAAACTGGCCGAGCAGGCTGAGCGATATGATGACATGGCAGCCTGCATGAAGTCTGTAACTGAGCAAGGAGCTGAATTATCCAATGAGGAGAGGAATCTTCTCTCAGTTGCTTATAAAAATGTTGTAGGAGCCCGTAGGTCATCTTGGAGGGTCGTCTCAAGTATTGAACAAAAGACGGAAGGTGCTGAGAAAAAACAGCAGATGGCTCGAGAATACAGAGAGAAAATTGAGACGGAGCTAAGAGATATCTGCAATGATGTACTGGTGAGAATCAATTCAGTCTGGCTTCATTATACTTCTCACTATGTCTGTTTCTTTTCTTCTTAAGTCTCTTTTGGAAAAGTTCTTGATCCCCAATGCTTCACAAGCAGAGAGCAAAGTCTTCTATTTGAAAATGAAAGGAGATTACTACCGTTACTTGGCTGAGGTTGCCGCTGGTGATGACAAGAAAGGTATGCTGTTTTTAAACCTGTTGGTTGAACTTTATCTCAGTACGTTTTGGTGTGTCTTATCCAGGGATTGTCGATCAGTCACAACAAGCATACCAAGAAGCTTTTGAAATCAGCAAAAAGGAAATGCAACCAACACATCCTATCAGACTGGGTCTGGCCCTTAACTTCTCTGTGTTCTATTATGAGATTCTGAACTCCCCAGAGAAAGCCTGCTCTCTTGCAAAGACAGTATGTATTTTACCTGTTACGTAGAAATTTAGCTGAAATGTAATGTACTATTTTTAAATCGTAGGCTTTTGATGAAGCCATTGCTGAACTTGATACATTAAGTGAAGAGTCATACAAAGACAGCACGCTAATAATGCAATTACTGAGAGACAACTTGACAGTAAGTACATAACAGCATCATTAGTGATGAATACTTGCTGAAAAATCTTTCCTTCTTTTACCAGTTGTGGACATCGGATACCCAAGGAGACGAAGCTGAAGCAGGAGAAGGAGGGGAAAATTAACCGGCCTTCCAACTTTTGTCTGCCTCATTCTAAAATTTACACAGTAGACCATTTGTCATCCATGCTGTCCCACAAATAGTTTTTTGTTTACGATTTATGACAGGTTTATGTTACTTCTATTTGAATTTCTATATTTCCCATGTGGTTTTTATGTTTAATATTAGGGGAGTAGAGCCAGTTAACATTTAGGGAGTTATCTGTTTTCATCTTGAGGTGGCCAATATGGGGATGTGGAATTTTTATACAAGTTATAAGTGTTTGGCATAGTACTTTTGGTACATTGTGGCTTCAAAAGGGCCAGTGTAAAACTGCTTCCATGTCTAAGCAAAGAAAACTGCCTACATACTGGTTTGTCCTGGCGGGGAATAAAAGGGATCATTGGTTCCAGTCACAGGTGTAGTAATTGTGGGTACTTTAAGGTTTGGAGCACTTACAAGGCTGTGGTAGAATCATACCCCATGGATACCACATATTAAACCATGTATATCTGTGGAATACTCAATGTGTACACCTTTGACTACAGCTGCAGAAGTGTTCCTTTAGACAAAGTTGTGACCCATTTTACTCTGGATAAGGGCAGAAACGGTTCACATTCCATTATTTGTAAAGTTACCTGCTGTTAGCTTTCATTATTTTTGCTACACTCATTTTATTTGTATTTAAATGTTTTAGGCAACCTAAGAACAAATGTAAAAGTAAAGATGCAGGAAAAATGAATTGCTTGGTATTCATTACTTCATGTATATCAAGCACAGCAGTAAAACAAAAACCCATGTATTTAACTTTTTTTTAGGATTTTTGCTTTTGTGATTTTTTTTTTTTTGATACTTGCCTAACATGCATGTGCTGTAAAAATAGTTAACAGGGAAATAACTTGAGATGATGGCTAGCTTTGTTTAATGTCTTATGAAATTTTCATGAACAATCCAAGCATAATTGTTAAGAACACGTGTATTAAATTCATGTAAGTGGAATAAAAGTTTTATGAATGGACTTTTCAACTACTTTCTCTACAGCTTTTCATGTAAATTAGTCTTGGTTCTGAAACTTCTCTAAAGGAAATTGTACATTTTTTGAAATTTATTCCTTATTCCCTCTTGGCAGCTAATGGGCTCTTACCAAGTTTAAACACAAAATTTATCATAACAAAAATACTACTAATATAACTACTGTTTCCATGTCCCATGATCCCCTCTCTTCCTCCCCACCCTGAAAAAAATGAGTTCCTATTTTTTCTGGGAGAGGGGGGGATTGATTAGAAAAAAATGTAGTGTGTTCCATTTAAAATTTTGGCATATGGCATTTTCTAACTTAGGAAGCCACAATGTTCTTGGCCCATCATGACATTGGGTAGCATTAACTGTAAGTTTTGTGCTTCCAAATCACTTTTTGGTTTTTAAGAATTTCTTGATACTCTTATAGCCTGCCTTCAATTTTGATCCTTTATTCTTTCTATTTGTCAGGTGCACAAGATTACCTTCCTGTTTTAGCCTTCTGTCTTGTCACCAACCATTCTTACTTGGTGGCCATGTACTTGGAAAAAGGCCGCATGATCTTTCTGGCTCCACTCAGTGTCTAAGGCACCCTGCTTCCTTTGCTTGCATCCCACAGACTATTTCCCTCATCCTATTTACTGCAGCAAATCTCTCCTTAGTTGATGAGACTGTGTTTATCTCCCTTTAAAACCCTACCTATCCTGAATGGTCTGTCATTGTCTGCCTTTAAAATCCTTCCTCTTTCTTCCTCCTCTATTCTCTAAATAATGATGGGGCTAAGTTATACCCAAAGCTCACTTTACAAAATATTTCCTCAGTACTTTGCAGAAAACACCAAACAAAAATGCCATTTTAAAAAAGGTGTATTTTTTCTTTTAGAATGTAAGCTCCTCAAGAGCAGGGACAATGTTTTCTGTATGTTCTATTGTGCCTAGTACACTGTAAATGCTCAATAAATATTGATGATGGGAGGCAGTGAGTCTTGATGATAAGGGTGAGAAACTGAAATCCCAAACACTGTTTTGTTGCTTGTTTTATTATGACCTCAGATTAAATTGGGAAATATTGGCCCTTTTGAATAATTGTCCCAAATATTACATTCAAATAAAAGTGCAATGGAGACCTTGGGGTCTTTATTTCCAGGAGAAAAGATACCTTCTGCATCTAGGGCAACAATCCTTTTCCCTCGCAGCTCTTTCTTTTACCTCACTTACTGATTTCTCCTGACCCCCAAGCCAAGGAGGTAAAATAATTATATATATATATATATATATATATATATATATATAAAGTAATTATATTTTATAGCTAGACTGAAGAGGTGGGAATTTTTTTGTTGTTTTTTTTTTTTTTGGAGACAAGAGTCTTGCTCTGTCACCCAGGCTTGAGTGCAGTGGTGCGATCTCGGCTGAGTGCAACCTCCGCCTGCTGGGTTCAAGCGATTCTCCTGCCTCAGCCTCCCAAGTAGCTGGGATTACAGGTGCCCGCCACCACACCTGGCTAATTTTTGTGTTTTTAGTAGAGACAGGGTTTCACCATGTTGTCCAGGCTGGTCTTGAATTCCCGACCTCAGGCAATCCGCCCATCTCAACCTCCCAAAGTGCTGGGATTACAGGCATAAGCCACCGCGCCCAGTAGAGATGTGATATTATTCAAGTAAATAAAACCTGAAACTTGGCACATTTGCCTATTTAATGTGCATCAGTCATCTGAACTAGGTTGATCCTGGAATAATGAAAACACTTCACTAGTATTAACTAATGTTTTCTACATAGTAGTTCCCAATAGATTAAGGAAAATTTCCAACCTGAGATTCTTTGTTTTGGAATTTGAATAATGTGTTTGTAACTATTCCTTGATTGTCCCAAATCCAGGCTTTACGTCTGCTTTTGTCAATGTAACATCCTAGTGCCAGGAAATTGGAAAATCCAATGACTTTTTGTGTGTAAAGTACTGGAATTTTTTTGTTCGTTTGTTTTTAAGACGGAGTGTCAACTCTCGCCCAGGCTGGGGTGCAGTGGCCTGATCTCGGCTCACTGCAACCTTCTCCTCCCAGGCTGAAGTGATTCTCCTGCCTCAGCCTCGCAAGTAGCTGGGACTGCAGGCATGTGCCACCACTCCTGGCTAATTATTTGTATTTTTAGTAGAGAGAGGGTTTCACCGTGTTAGCCATGATGGTCTCATTCTCCTGACCTTGTGATCCGCCCACCTCGGCCTCCCAAAGTGCTGGGATTACAGGCGTGAGCCACTGTGCCCACCCTGGTATGTTTTTTTTAAATTGGCCACTTAAGAGTTGTCCTTCAGAAAGTGGAGCAGCAGTGTGATTAGTAAAAACGATGGGCTTTCCTGCAGCTCTGGCTTATGGTCTTTGTTTTTCCAGTTAACAGCTGTTACTTCATGCTGTTATAGGGGGTGGGGGGAGAAAGAGAAAGAATATGTCTAGTGGCTTAATTTTGGGGCTCAATTTGTTTATTATGTTTTTCCTGCAAAAGAGTCACCAGTCTTGTCATGGCTCAATGCATATTTTAAAATGAGTCAAAGCCAATTTGGAAGCTGCTATCTTAGGTTATTTGTAGTCAGGCTTCAAATGGAGAGTGAAACTTTGACTTTGAAAACTGGTGCTCTATGCTCAATGATGGTCTTACACATTCCTCTAGGGAAAGGTCAAGAAATAAATTTGGCTTGATTGTATTCTCTCATTTACCATATAGGAAATACTATGGTAGAACTGAAAATATGTACAATAGTAAAGTGGTGGCTGAGACTGGGCACTTGGAAAATAGACTTGGATTCTTTTCTAAGTGTGAAACTAATTAAATACTTTTATGTGACTGGTAGTAGTCACAGTCTCCTTGATTGATTCTAGTTCCTTTTCAAAGTGGAGAGACCTGAATATAGATTGTAACAGGATGTCCAACCTTGCCAGACAAGCAGGCATATATGTCTCTGGGATGCAGAAGCAGTTACAAGTTAATATATTTAAGCATAATGTTAGCCAATCCTAGGTGATACCAGAGATGTGAATATTTGATCATATTTGAGTTCATTCCTTGAAAGTCCAAACCTAACTGGTCTTAATTGATTACTTCTTAGTATTCCGAATTTTAGAATTTAAAACCCTATGAATTTTCAGTTTGTGCTTACATTTTCTAACATTGGATGTTTGCTTTGGCCAGCTGCTGTTCTGTGTGTTTTCTTACAAAGGCT